TGATTTTTACACAAAGGATGTTTGGATTGGAGGGGTCTTTTTTTTGTTTTTTGTGGAAAACTCTAGTCCAATTTAATTTTGCCACCGTGTTCACACAACTGGCCACCTATCCGAATCAGCCTAGCCATTGGTACGCATACTTGTCAGGTTAAAGGAAATAGGCAAACAAAGAAACAAAAAAACAAAAACAAAAACAAAACTATTTGCTTTGATTAAAAAAAAAAATTCCCCTTCCTCCCCACCACGGTACTTAAAAAACAACCACCAAACACACTTTGTGTGTGTGTGAAATCAGGAATGTATTAATAATATCGGGTACAAGTCTGGTTACCATAGGAAAGGGTTCGGCTTCTGTCTGCACACATCAATGGACCAAAAACTGCTCCTCTGGCTGTTTTTTTTTTGAGACGGAGTCTCACTCTGTCCCCCAGGCTGGAGTGCAGTGGCGAGATCTCCGCTCACTGCAACCTCCGCCTCCCGGGTTCAAGTGATTCTCCTGCCTCAGCCTCCCCAACAGCTAGGATTACAGGCACGTGCACCGCGCCCGGCTAATTTTTTGTATTTTTAGTAGAGACAAGGTTTCACCATGTTGACCAGACTGGTCTTGAACTCCTGACCTCAAGTGATCCACCAGCCTCGGCCACCCAAAGTGCTGGGATTACAGGCGTGAGCCACCGCGCCTGGCCGCCCCTCTGGCTTTTTAAGGCGGGGCAAAAACTTGGAACAGCTACCACAAAGCGAACGCCTATCTGTTTGGAATTTCGCAAATAAGGAACGTTTAAATGACGTAGTTCACATCCTTTGAGTGCTGGCTTTCTCTTAAAGGGTGAGTGCGTGCGCCCAGGTGGTTTGGCCTGTGTGCGCTAGTTACTTGCACGCGCTTCTTGAGTCTCAAAACACAGAGCTCTAGTAAACTTCAGGGGGCGGATTCGTCAATTACAGTTGCGGAAGAAGACTCGACTCGAAGAGCGGTCCGCCACCAGGGCTCTTTCGGCAGCGCCCCCAGCGGGCGGGGCTCTTGGGCGGGGAAGCAGGAGAGGGCCGACCGAGCGCAACAAAGCTGAGCGGCGCGTCGCTTCAGGAACGAAGAAGCCTCGTTATGCAAGCGGTGAGTGACCCCCGAAGGGCCCGGACCTTCTGATTGTTTAAAAACATGTTTTTATTCCACACAGAAAAACAAAGATGCTTTGCAGCCTATTAAGGAAGACAGGACTGGGAAGGCCCAGGATGATGCTTTCTGGGTAAAGATCAAGTTTCTTTTATAATCTCTCTCAAAAAGTAATTTGCAAACTATCATCTTTCCAGCTTCAATCACTTATTACGGATGCATTCCATGATAAAGGATTTCAGAAAATAAAAGAATACTTTCAACAGAAAGAGAGCCACTTTCCTCAAAAATATAATCGTCTTCTATTATACCGTCTTGACAGATCAATAAATAAGGCAAGTTGGTTTGCTTTGTGACCAAAATACAAAAGTGTTTTAACTTAGTGTGGTTTATACCTAGGAACTAGATAAAAATGAATTTCAGTCTGTGTCACTGTTGCTGAAATGTATTCAGCGATTCCTCGTAGATGGCCTGAAAGAAGATGAACCTCTGCTAATTCGGCAGGGACTGATCCCAAAGATAAGTGTCCTATTTTAATTTTATATGGCTTTTTATGTAGTTACGTTAGTGTCCTCCTGTGTACCTAGTTTCCTGGTTTGAAAGAACAACAGGAATTCTGACCTCGGAAGGCCTAGCCTCAGACACGTCGCTGATTTGTGTTATAGAAGATTTCTTTGACACTGCATTGGTAAGGATGGGATGGATGCTTCACTGAGCAGATATGAGCTTTACTTTTTCTTTCTTTTTGTTAGATTATTTCCAGGAGTAGTAGTGAAGGTAAGTATATTATTGGCTACTAATTGGCTATTATAAATTTGATGCTTTGAAATTATACTTTCAGGGAAAATTCAGATGTTGGATTCCTTCCTACTTAGCTTAGGATTCCTGGTGACAGAAAAGACTGTAAATCATTTGCTTCAACAGGAGGTGAGTTGCAAGTAACAAAACAGGTAATAGTGTTCTCCATGAATGTCTTCTCAATTCCAAAAAGGGCTTGAAGACTTTTAACTGCATTTTGCACGCTGTCCCTCGAGAAGAGAGAAAAAAATTCCCTTTGTCAGAAGGCATGTGTCATCTTATGTAAGTGACTTTGTATAAGTTACGTGCTGTAGTCAGTTAAATGTGATTTATCTAAATGTTTCAGGAAAGACCTTGCAAGGACACTCTTGACTGTGGGTGGTAAGAAATTTTAGAATTTTCAGTATTAGAATTTATCTATGTCTACTATGTTTTTAATCTCTAGATTATGACCAGCAGGTTGCTATTTCTGAAGCGCTGTGTAGACTGACGATTAAAAAATCAAGGGATGAACTTGTCCATAAATGGTTTGATGATGAAGTCATTGCTGAAGCTTTCAAAGAAATTAAGGATCGAGAATTTGAGACGGTGAGATTCCTGGCCATGCGAATTTCTTATTATTTAATAAAAGTTTATATCATTTGCTTTGAAGGACAGTAGACGTTTTCTCAATCACCTAAACAACAGACTTGGTGACCAAAGAAGGTAAGTTGTGTCTCTGAGCATTATTGACTAGTTTTTATTTTTTTAATTGTGAGGTATTTTGCAGGGTGTATTCATTTCCGTGTATTGCTGCTTTTGCTGATGAGCATGAGGTATGTTCATCCCTCTTGGAGGTCCTGAGGGCTGTATAAGTCATGCTGAAATGATCTCTTACAGATGAGAAAACCAGCGGATGAAAAATTAGAGAAATTTTGGATCGACTTCAACCTAGGAAGTCAGAGTGTCACTTTTTATATAGACAATGCTGAGGTAATGATGTTCGATTCTTGGTTAGAACTAAGACTCATGAATTTCACTTATTTATTTTCCCAAGAATACTCTATGGGACTCAGTGACACTTCCGAAGGAAGCGGTGATGAATTTCAGCATAACAGGTAATATGATACATTTAAACAACCCACGTCCAGCTATGCATTGATATTCCATATTTTCTCTTAGAAACGGAGAAGATAAAGATATTTATCATTTACCTGAAGAAGCCCATGATTATCAGCTACAAAGAAGTCATGAAAATAGAAATCCATTTTGATTTGCAGTTCAACATATCACAAGTTTCCATTCAAGCTTTAGGAGAAGACAAACAGGTGGCAGGTTTCATTCTTTTGGATTATTTAAAATTTCAAAGTTGACCTTTGTCTTGCATTTCAGATGTTGCCTGACCAGACGAAAATCTCCTCAGAACTTTTTAGTAAGTCTGATAAAGAAGACAGGGAGAGTCCCAGTGGCCTTGAAAGAGAAACAGGTATATTGGGAAATAACAAAATTCTGACCCTGTATTATATTAGTCTTTTTCTTAATTTGTATAGAGCAGGCAGAAGAATCCACTAACATGGTGGAGTTTATGAGTGCTGAAGATGACCGCTGCCTAATAACTCTCCACTTAAATGACCAATCTGAGCCACCTGTTATTGGGGAACCTGCCTCTGATAGTCACGTAGGTTCTTTTCTATTTTCCCTAAGCATCGGAAATCTTCACAATCCACGTTCTTCTGCCATAGCTTCAGCCGGTCCCTCCGTTCGGGGTCCCTGACTTCCCGCAACAACCTGTGAGTACAGGGAGTGGGGCTCAAGTTTCTTATAAAAATTCTCATTTATGATCTGTGCTTGTAGAAGTCTCATTACAGAAAACATCTCTTCTCTGAGAGTAATCAAGATTCAAGTACCAGTGAACTATCTTGGACCAGTAACCAGAAAAAGAAATCCCTAAAATCATATTCCAGTAGAAAGAAGACAAGAACCAGAAGTAATTTGAGAAGTAAGTCTGGCATGTCTTCTTTTGAATCACTTATATGTTGTGCACTTGTTTTCTTTCAATTTAGTCTTGCCAGTTTTCCCTCCCAGTAGTGGCAGTGGCCATGAGAAAGACCAAGTAAGTACATTGTATCTGGGTTGCTGTGTGCCTGTTAACACTTAAAAAAGATACTATATTTTAGGCTAAGCTTCTATCACCATCAGAGAAAGAAATACCCGAGCAAAATAACACCACATCTCCAAAGACTTCTGAACAAAAATTCCAAGATAGTTTTGCTTTTTTGACTGCTGAAGATTCTGCCCAGAAAACAGGTACATGATTTTCTGTTGACTTACATAGGAAAGTATTCACTTGAAACTTCTCTCTAATGCTCAGAGCTTCAAGATCCTCACTCACTGAGTGAGCTCTCTTCCTTGAAGCACTCAGAAGATGAAGAAAAACCTAAGGTACTATTTAATTGTTGGTTATTCATCTGATTGGACGTAATTTGTGGTCTGTTTTGTTTTTAAGATTGTGAACCAAGAATCACTAACAGAAAGTACTAGCTTGAAACATAAGCTGAGAAACTTGGAAGACAAAGGTAAGAGAATAGTACTTTTTTTTTTTTTTTTGGTCAAAAGGAAATGTGCTCTGTTTGCCTGTAGACATACCAGAAGGTAGTTTTGCTAAGTCACAACAATCAAGATTGGAAGAAGAGGTTGCTCCGGGATCCCCTTTCTCAATAACAGAAGAAAGAGAGTTGCCAGGTAACATCATGCACCCAGCCAATGGTTCAAGTGTTTTATTCCATGTTTTGTTTTTGTTTTCCAGAAGGAATTTCCACTTCATCCCTAGAAGTTGTGCCAGAGAACTTGAACGGTTCTGCCATTCTCCCAACCTTTGAAAACTTCACTAAAAAACGGAAAAGAAAATATGAGGTAGTAGTCCACAAAACTTAAAAAACTAGAGCGTGATCATCTTGTTATTGTTGTTATGATTTAGCTTAGGTACAGAAAGCGTCCGTTTAATTCAGAAAATGCAAAGAAAGCACCGGATTGCCTAATAAAACTTTTAAACCAGATGCAACTGTTCAGGTAAGTTTTAGGTTTCAAAACAAGGTCGTGGACCAATGATATTTACTGCTTTTATGTTTATTAGACTCAATAAACTAGAGCGCTTTCAAAATTTGGTTCTTCAAGAGTTGAGCAGTCTTAAGCAGGATATTCAGGCCCTGGAACACCTTGAGAAGGAGGTTCTGGTAAGTTCTTTTTGTGTGGAACATTTTCTGACGCTACTTAAACAAAACTTTTGTTCAATCTTAGGAATTCTGGGGGAAACAGTCTGCTGATCTGCAATCTTTCTGTGATCTGCAAGTGCTGAGGTACTTTGAAAGGTGTTCTTTCTAGAAGAATCAATATAATAAGAGATGGACCAATTTCTTCCAGGTTCAATTCAACTCAGACTTCATAAGAAAGCCAAAGCCTGGTTTTATGATTGCAGCCCTCAGGTAGGTGCAAAGATTTGCATTGTTCAGTGGATTAATTACTGCTCTCCTTTTCCTTTTCTGCCAGCCTGGGCTGCCTGAAGACGAAGAGAAAGAGCAAGGTTATTGTTGGCTCAGGCCTTGTTAGCCAGACTTCGTGCTCTGTACGCATTCAATTTCCTCCCCTCCAAACATCATCCCTGGGAACTGCTGAGTTCAGATAGAATATATGTTGGTAGTTTGCAGTTGGGTTATTATCCATTTGTTCATAAAAATTAACCTTTTGTATTAAAATTTGGTCAGATAGTATTAATAGAAAGTTCAGGATGTTAAACAACTTGGAGTGGTGTTGCTTTTTTTTTATAAAAGTAAAATGGACTTTTTTTTGTTTGAGAAATGTCTTCAAGTTTTGTGTGAATAAAACACTTTAGCAGCATCTGTATAAATACAATTGGATGTGTCTCTTGGAAGGAGAAAT